TTACTAATGATAAAACTTTACTCCTGAATTACATTAACTCAATTGCTAAGCTGTTACCCCTCTTAATCAGGTAGTAGTTTGGTAGTCTCACAGTGAAATGTAGATTGTTCCTTTTTCCCTGAACCTCTTTAAAGGTTTTCGTAACTGAGGCTGGTATAAGAAATCATGGACTTTGGAATCAAACTTCCTCAGTCTGGGTATACCACTTTTCCACTTTCTGGGTAGGTCTTAAGGTCTCGACCTATTTAAATAGAAACTGCAAAATCAGAAACCTGCAATTTAATCATGAGTCTCTTAATAATAACAGTCACAAGTCTCATTGTTTTGATGAACCCATAGAAGGGGCCCCTGGAAGAAATTGCACGTACGTGGTTTTCTCTGACACCAGGAGGGTTTAAGACATGTCAGGGCCCCTTGGTTTATTTCTAGTGCATTCCCAGGTGAGGCAGATGCTGCTGGCTGGGGACTGCCCTTTGGAAGCCACTGCAATATTTAAAGTGACCATACCACTACCCTAGTCACGAAGCCTATCGCCCCCCTCCCCGGAAGCTTAAGCGTCAAGACAACGGCTCTGGGGTTAGGCCTAGGCCACCTGGCGGCAGCATTTGCCTAGTTAAGAAGGCCTGGGCTTACAAATCACCGTAAAGGACTAAAACTGTTTAAAGGGAAACCAAATGCCAAATTTAGTCCAAGTGCTTGATTGAGGTGTATATAGAAGGTGATTTGGATAATACTGAAGTATTTTAATTTTCTGGACTGCAAAACAGTGGCAGAAGGAAGTGACTCAAGTGGCTACACCACGGTTATAAATAGGTGGGAATAACCTTTACTGGTGCTTACGAGGAAAGAAAAAAGTCAATCTGAAGGGAGGGGCGCGACGCGAACGGCAAGCTAGCAGAGAACCATCCGAGCCGGCGTCCGCCATGGTGGGCGGGGGACGGCTGCGGCCGGAACGCAGACATGCGCTTCCGGGGTGGGGCCTGCCGCCCGCAAGCACGCTCACCTCCGTTGCGCCTGCGCCGTGGCCTCTCCGGATTCTGTTAACGGTAGTGGTGGCTTGTTGGGATCCGTTGAGTGATGGGAGAGTGTGCTCTTTAACTTCGGAGAGAGATGCGCTCTCGTGTAGCCGTCAGGGCCTGCCATAAGGTCTGCAGGTGCCTGTTGTCTGGGTTTGGGGGTCGAGTAGATGCGGGGCAGCCGGAGCTGTTGACGGAAAGGAGTAGCCCCAAAGGAGGGCATGTGAAGTCGCACGCGGAGCTCGAGGGGAACGGCGAGCACCCAGAAGCCCCCGGGTCTGGAGAGGGAAGCGAGGCGCTGTTAGAGATCTGTCAGAGAAGGCATTTCCTAAGTGGAAGCAAGCAGCAGCTTAGCCGGGATTCTCTTCTGAGTGGGTGCCACCCCGGCTTCGGACCCTTGGGCGTAGAGTTGCGGAAGAACCTGGCCGCAGAATGGTGGACCTCGGTGGTGGTGTTCAGGGAGCAGGTATTCCCGGTGGACGCCCTCCACCACAAACCAGGCCCTTTGCTACCCGGGGACAGTGCCTTCAGGTTAGTTTCTGCAGAAACTCTACGCGAAATCTTGCAAGACAAAGAGCTGAGTAAGGAACAGCTAGTAGCATTTCTTGAGAACGTATTAAAAACTTCTGGGAAACTACGGGAGAACCTTCTTCACGGTATGCTTCACGATTTCATGCTTCAAAACAGGATGTATACAATGATTGATTTATCTTTTGACAGGTGCCTTGGAACACTATGTTAATTGCCTGGATCTGGTAAACAAGAGGCTACCTTATGGCCTTGCTCAGATTGGAGTGTGTTTTCATCCTGTTTTTGACACTAAGCAGATACGAAATGGTGTTAAAAGGTATAAAAAGTGGCAAATAACTTGGCCTTGTAAGCTAACTTCCTGATACGTTTTATATCTAAAGTATTGGTGAGAAGACTGAAGCTTCGTTAGTATGGTTTACTCCTCCGAGAACTTCAAACCAGTGGCTTGATTTCTGGTTACGTCATCGACTCCAGTGGTGGAGAAAGGTACTGCAATAATTACCTTTAATTTAATAGTTATGTTAAGACAAACTTAAATTTTCTTTTCCAGTTTGCCATGAGTCCATCTAACTTCAGCAGCAGTGACTGTCAGGATGAAGAAGGCCGGAAAGGAAACAAACTTTACTACAATTTTCCCTGGGGAAAGGAGTTAATAGAAACCCTGTGGAACCTAGGAGATCACGAACTTTTACACATGTATCCTGGCAATGTGTCTAAATTACATGTATGTTTTACCTGGAGCTCCTATGTATTTTTGGTGTCTTAACACTTCATTGTGTATTTTTCAGATGCAGAGACACTCACCTACATAACTACAATCCAGTCATCAAAATCAGGAAATTAACAGTAATCCACTATTGCCACAGAGCCCTACAAATTGAACTGATTATCTCAATAATGGCATTTATAGGTCCAAGATCTTGTCTTTCATGTAGTTGTCATATGCCTTTACACTCCTTCAAATGAACAATTCCTCTTGTCTTGCGTGACCTTGACATTTTTGAAGAGTACAGTCTAGTTAATCTGTAGAATATGCCTTGGCTGGGATCTGTCTGCTGTTTCCACGTGATTTATGTATTTTTGTCGGGAGTACTACAGAAGTGGTAGTACTGAGAAGCTCTCTTCTCAGTGTGTCATATGAGGAGTGTTACTGGTGATGTTAACTTTTATCATTTAGTTAAGATGGTTTCTACTAGATTTCTCCAGTGTAAAGCTAATAAATAGTTTGTATTTATTAATTAACGGCCAGGCGCAGTGGCTCACGCCTGTAATCCCAGCACTTTGTGAGGCCGAAGTGGGAGGATCATGAGGTCAAGAGATTGAGACCATCCTGGCCAATGTGGTGAAACCCCATCTCTACTAAAAATACAAAAATTAGCTGGATGTGGTGGCTTGCCCTTATAGTCTCAGCTACTTGGGAGGCTGAGGCAGGAGAATCGCTTGAACCCGGGAGGTGGAGGTTGCGATGAGCCAAGATCGTGCCACTGCACTGCAGCCTGGCGACAGAACGAGACTCTGTCTCAAAAAAAAAAAACAAAAAAATTAACTAGTAATTAATAAGTGTTGTGGGCAGATACTTTAAGATGATGCAGACAATTTCTTTGTCACCAAATTTTGCCTTACTGGTTGCAGCATCCATTGATGATTCTTGCCCAGATCAGTTACTAATGTGAGGTTTGCCAAATGGTGATTTTTTTTTTTCTTTATTTGAGACAGGATCTCACTCTATCACTCAGGCTGAAACACAGTGGTATGGTGATAGCTCACTGCAACCTCAAACTCTTGAGCTCAAGCAATCCTGCCTCAGCCTCCCAAGTAGCTAGGACTACAAGCATGTATCACCATGCCCGACTGATGGTTTAATATTTGTAGAGACGGGGTCTAGCTTTGTTGCCCGGGCTGGTCTCGAACTCCTGGGATGAAACAATCCCCCTGCCTCAGCCTCCCAAAATGCTTGGATTATAAGAATGAGTCACCATGTTTGGCCATGTCACCAAATTTTGCCTTACTGGTTGCAGCATCCCTTGATGATTCTTGCTCAAATCAGTTACTACGATGAGGTTTGCCAATGGTGTTTTTTTCCCCTTCCCTTTTTTTTTTTTTTAAAAAAAAACAAATTCCATCATTCCTTCTAGATTTACTGGTCAGCAATATACTGTAGAGCTTTTCCTTCTCCTCCATTTTTTTTTTAAATTGGTATTTCACAGATTACTTTCTCAGGGGGTTACAGTGTGTTACTGTCATTATTTATTTTGATGGTCAAATTGTCCTAGACTTGGCCAGTGTCCTTTTGACATATTTCCATCATTGTCTTGACGAGCACTTCCTTACCTTTTGTAGCAATATATTGTTCCAGGATCATCAGTGAGCCAAGACTGTGCTGCTGCACTCCAGCCTGTGCAACAGGATGAGACCATGTCTCAAAAAAAAAAAAAAAGAAAAAGAAAAAATATATAGCAAAAACATAGGAGTTTATATATAATGAGTAGAAAGTAGATTAATTTTTATTTTTTTATTTTTTGAGACAGCATCTCACTCTGTTGCCCAGGCTGGAGTGCAGTGTCGCGATTCCCAGGTTCAAGCAGTTCTTCTGCCTCAGCCTCCTGAGTAGCTAGGACTATAGGTGTGCGCCACCACGCCCGGTTAATTTTTGTATTTTTAGTAGAGACAGGGTTTCACCATATTGACCAGGCTGGAATTTTTAAATATGAATAACTAATGAAAAACTAGAAGGCTTATTAACTGGTGAACATTTTCCTTTAACTCCACCACCATCACACTTCATTTTGGGGTACTCAGCTCTCAAATGAAACTTATTGGTTATTATCATAGTTAACGAACAGCTCAACCTTGTGACTAGGGATTTAAAGATGATTTTTGTATTGTGGCTATTAGTGTCTTATTTTGTTCTTTTTTTTCTTTTGTATGAAGAATGGGGTCTCGCTATGTTGCCCAGTCTGGTCTTGAATTCCTGGGCTCAAGCTGTTCTCCTGCCTCTGCCTTTCTGAGTGCTAAGATTACAGGTGTGAACTACCATGCCCAGATTATTTTGTTCTTTTATTGGTATCATTTTCACTAATGAAGAGTTTTCCTATTGCAGAAATTTTTCTCTTCCATGACATTGTTCCTTTTCTGTTTCCAGAGTTCACAAAATTATTTATCATTAGTTGAACATGTTATAAAATATTAAGTAGAATTTCTGTCATTTAGTATGCTTTCTTGAAATGTTTCTGAGGCCATTTCTTTCTTTTTTTAAAATTATTTAATAGAGATGGGGTCTCGCTGTGTTGCTCAGGCTGGTCTTGAACTCCTGGGCTCAAGCAATCCTCCTGCCTTAGCCTCCCAAAGTGCTGGGATTATAGGCGTAAACCACTGCACCCAGCCTCTTAGGCCATTTTGTATCTGTTTTTAGTTGATTTTATGGTTAATGTCCAAATATATTTTTTAGAGAACAGTGAAGCAGACCAATAAAGGCTGAAGAACAGTTAGGATAGAAAAGAATTTATTCTGGATAGTGTGAGAAATCAGATATTGTTGGAAGAGTTGCCACCAGATATCCTGACATTGTTGGATATCCAATTTTCAAAAAATTAGAAAACAATAAACAATCTTTTTTGTTTGTTTTAAATAGGGATGGGATCTTGCCATGTTGCCCAGGCTAGTCTCAAACTCCTGGGCTCAAGTGATCCTCCTGCCCTGGCCTCCCAAAGTGCTAGGATTACAGGAGTGAGTCACTGTGCCCAGCCTAAAGCATTCTTCATAAAGATTCAGATTTAGATTTTGTTTGATTCAAAGCGCACCACAGAATCTTTCAGTACTTGAGTTTGTCTTTTTTTTTTTTTTTTTTTTTTTGAGATGGTGTCTCACTCTGTCACCCAGGCTGGAGTATAGTGGCACAATGTCTGCTCACTGCAGCCTCCACCTCCTGGGTTCAAGTGATTCTCATGCCTCAGCCTGCTGAGTAGCTGGGATTACAAGCATGCACCACCATGCCCAGCTAATTTTTGTCTTTTTAGTAGAGGTGGGGTTTTACCATGTTGGCCAGGCTGGTCTCGAACTCCTGAACTCAAGTGATTCGTCCACCATGGCCTCCCGATGTGCTGGGATTACAGGCATGAGCCACTGCTCCCAGCCCAGTTTATCTTATTAACTATCAGTTCGACGATAACTGTGTGAAATACAACTGGTAGAATAGAGTCCCAGGTATCAGAAAGTTTACTGCCTTTGAGGGCAAATTCTTGTGAATCTTTAAAGTATCATATGCAATTCAAATAGGTTTAAAATGTCAGTACATATATGTATTAATGAAGACTGTGGTTGATCATGAATAATTAACAGAAGCTGAGGATTTAAATTTGTGGGGTTTTCTCTCTTTTTTTTTTGTTC